TCAGGAGTTCGAGACCAGCCTGGCCAACTTGGCGAAACCCTGTCTGTACTAAAAATACAAAAATTAGCTGGGCATGGTGGGAGGCGCCTGTAATCCCAGCTACTTGGGAGGCTGAGGCGGGAGAATCACTTGAACCCCGGAGGTGGAGGTTGCAGTGAGCCGAGATCACGCCACTGCCCTCCAGCCTAGGCGACAGAGTGACAGAGTGAGACTCTGTCTCAAAAAACAAAAGAGAGATCCTCCTGTCTCAGCTTCCCAAAGCACTGGGATTACAGGTATAAACCCCAGCACCCAGCCTGTCAATCCCATTTTATGTGTGGGAAAGCTGAGGTCTGGGCAGGAGAAGGACCTGTCTGAAGCCGCCCTGTTGGTAAGTTGTGGGTCTGGGAGAATTGACCTCATGTGGAGACCAGCTTGTCACCCCCATCCACGGGTGCCAAAGCCCTGGGATATGCCAGGCACTGTTCTGAATGCACACTTCGTATAATCCTTACAACACTGTGGGGGAGTGTGGGGTGGTGAGCCAACCATTACCCCAGAAAGGGAAACCAAGGCCCTGAGAGGTGGCACAGCCCAGGTTCAAACCCAGGCAGGCTGGCACCAAGCTCACACTCTTAACCACCAGGCTGATGCCTGGATATATGTAATTTCCTTCCAGGCGGCTGTGGCCATTTGCGGGGGGAGGAGGGGGCGGGTGTCTGGAGCAAGACCAGCCAGCAGAGGGGAGGTGGGTGCCGGGCAGCAGACCTGGTCAGGAGCTCCCAGGCTGGCATCTGGGCTGCCAGGCTAAGCTCAGGCCTCCCTAATCCCTCGCTGCTGCCCGCCCCTGCTTCTCGGAACTCTCCTGTGCCCCGAAGCTCCCCCCATCCCTCCATCCCCACCCCTACTCCTGCGGTCGTCCCAAATACCAGACAGGACGAATCTCAGCTTTTCCCCAAACATTCCTTGTTCTTGTGGCCCGGCCCAGGCTGGCTGAGGTTACGAAAGCAGAGATGGGGTGGTTGTTGGGGGGGACCAAGGGGACGGGCTGGCCTGTCCTCACCACCCCATCCGGCCGCCTGCCCGTCCTCCCCAGGGCGGGGAAGGGGGTGGGCCAGCTCCCCCAAAGCCCCGGGAGAACAGGCTGTTGTGGGGGGTGGCATGGGTCTGGAGATGGGGGGCGGTGGTGGCCACAGCAGAGGCTCCAGGAGGTGACCGCCTGGTTTCCATTAGGAAGTCCTGGTCAGCAGCTTGGGCGAGATGGCAGAGTCAGGGCTGGCCATGGTAAGGTGGGGCACGGGAGGGTCTGAGGGTGGGGCCTGCCTGCCCCCCCACCCCTGCTCTGCCAACTGGCCACTGCCTCCCCACCAAGACCCTCCCCGAGGAGGGGATGCTCCAGTCACCATGGCGACCCTGCGCCCAGCCTGGAGACACGCTGACCCTCCCTCCCCCGCAGTGGCCGAGCCTGCTGCTGCTCCTGCTGTTGCCGGGGCCCCCGCCCGTCGCCGGCTTGGAAGACGCTGCCTTCCCCCACCTGGGGGAGAGCTTGCAGCCCCTGCCCCGGGCCTGTCCCCTGCGCTGCTCCTGCCCCCGAGTCGACACTGTGGACTGTGATGGCTTGGACCTTCGAGTGTTCCCGGACAACATCACCAGAGCCGCTCAGCACCTCTCCCTGCAGGTGGGGCCCACGGAGGGGAGTGGGGGCATGCACGGGTGTGAACACCCCAACTCTCACCCTGCAGAACAACCAGCTCCAGGAACTCCCCTACAATGAGCTGTCCCGCCTCAGTGGCCTGCGAACCCTCAACCTCCACAACAACCTCATCTCCTCCGAAGGTGAGGGGGCAGAGGGAGGCGGCCTCTCTGGGGACCAGTCCGGCTGTGGGCTGTGTCCCCACAGCTCTCAGTGGCCCCTCAGTTTCTGCCCCGGTCCCTCCGTGTCGCGGATCTGGCTGCCAACCAAGTGATGGAGATCTTCCCCCTCACCTTTGGGGAGAAGCCGGCACTCAGGTAGACCCTGGCCCAGCCCAGGCCCCCAGGCCCAGGCTGGTGGCCGGAGCCTGGCTCTCCTCAGGTCCGTGTACCTCCACAACAACCAGCTGAGCAACGCTGGCCTGCCCCCCGACGCCTTCCGCGGCTCCGAGGCCATCGCCACCCTCAGCCTCTCCAACAACCAGCTCAGCTACCTGCCGCCCAGCCTGCCGCCCTCACTCGAGCGGCTCCACCTGCAGGTAGCCCTGCTGTAGGTCCCACCCCGGGCCAGACTCAAGTCTCATTCTCTTCTTCCTTCTCCAGAACAATCTCATCTCCAAGGTGCCCCGAGGAGCCCTGAGCCGCCAGACTCAACTCCGTGAGCTCTACCTCCAGCACAACCAGCTGACAGACAGTGGCCTGGATGCCACCACCTTCAGGTACAGGCTGGTTGGGGGGCAGCAGGGGCTGACCCCACCTAACACCGACCCTCTCTCCTTCCAGCAAGCTGCATAGCCTTGAATACCTGGATCTCTCCCACAACCAGCTGACCACAGTGCCCGCCGGCCTGCCCCGGACCCTGGCTATCCTGCACCTGGGCCGCAACCGCATCCGGCAGGTGGAGGCGGCTCGGCTGCACGGGGCGCGTGGTCTGCGCTATTTGTTGCTGCAGCACAACCAGCTGGGGAGCTCAGGGCTGCCCGCCGGGGCTCTGCGGCCGCTGCGGGGCCTGCACACGCTGCACCTCTATGGCAATGGGCTGGACCGCGTGCCTCCAGCCCTGCCCCGCCGCCTGCGTGCCCTGGTGCTGCCCCACAACCACGTGGCCGCGCTGGGTGCCCGTGACCTGGTCGCCACACCGGGCCTGACGGAGCTTAACCTGGCCTATAACCGCCTGGCCAGCGCCCGTGTGCACCACCGGGCCTTCCGCCGGTTGCGTGCCCTGCGCAGCCTCGACCTGGCAGGGAATCAGCTAACCCGGCTGCCCATGGGCCTGCCCACTGGCCTGCGCACCCTGCAGCTGCAACGCAACCAGCTGCGGATGCTCGAGCCCGAGCCTCTGGCCGGCCTGGACCAACTGCGGGAGCTCAGCCTGGCGCACAACCGGCTCCGGGTCGGCGACATCGGGCCAGGCACCTGGCATGAGCTCCAAGCCCTCCAGGTCAGGCACAGGCTGGTTAGCCACACTGTCCCCAGGGCCCCTCCATCCCCCTGCCTGCCCTGCCACGTCCCAAACATTCTAGTTAGCTGGTAAAGCAATCAGAACAAGAAAATGATAAGAGTGGGTTAGAAGGTGATGAGGAGGCTGGGTGAGGTGGCTCATGCCTGTAATCCCAGCACTTTGGGGAGCCAAGGCAGGAGAATCGCTTTAGGCTATGGGTTTGAGACCAGCCTGGCAACACAGCAAGACCCTATCTCTACCAAAAAAACATAGCCAAGCGTGGTGGCACATGCCTGTAGTCCCAGCTATTCAGGAGGCTGAGGCAGGAGGATCGCTTGAGCCCAGAAGTTTGAGGCTGCAATGAGCCGTGATCGGGCCACTGCCCTCTAGACTGGGCAACAGAGCAAGACCCTGTCTCTTGAAAAAAAAAGTGATGAAAGAGGTATGGTGCGATTCAATGACTGACTCATTTAATCAAGTGGGGACCTGTCTGTCTGTGCCTTCCTGGGAAGGGCCTTAGTTTACCTCTGCAGAAGGGAGGAATTTGGCAATCATGGGGGGTGGGGGGCAGAAGGGCCAGGCTGGTATGAAGGGGGCAGGGGACTCTCAGAGAGGTTGGGGGCTGGCTGAGCTGAGTGGCCCAGGCCTGGGGCTGCCACGATGCCATCTATAACCCCCTGCCCAGATGCTGGACCTCAGCCACAATGAGCTGTCCTTTGTGCCCCCGGACCTGCCTGAGGCCCTAGAGGAGCTGCACCTCGAGGGCAACCGCATCGGCCACGTGGGCCCCGAGGCCTTCCTCAGCACACCCCGCCTGCGTGCCCTCTTCCTCAGGTGCCCCGAGGGTGACCGGAGGGGTGGAGGTGGGCAGGGGAGGGCCTGGGAGGGTCATGACCGCCTCTCTGTGCAGGGCCAACAGGCTTCACATGACGAGCATCGCGGCTGAGGCCTTCCTGGGGCTCCCAAACCTGCGTGTGGTGGACACGGCAGGGAATCCGGAGCAGGTCCTGATCCGGCTGCCTCCCACCACCCCACGTGGGCCACGGGCAGGGGGCCCCTGATCCTAGAGAGGCCCAGCAGAGCAGCTCAGACTCCTGGGACTCCGCTGGGCCGTGGACTGAGGAGACAACGCCCACCAGGGGCCCTTGGTCTGGCTCTCCTGGGCCTCCAGGGCTGGGCCTGCTCTGCCTGCCACTGGCCGAGACACAGAGGCACACAGCTGGCATACTCCAGGCTCACAGACCACGCCGGCCTGGCGGGACACACCCTACCCCAAACTCCCAACACAGATGGAGGCAGCAACAATAAAGCCAAACCCTTCCAGCACTCAGCACGGACCAGGCACCCTTTGGGGGCTCTGTCCACGGACTCCTCCCCACAACCAGTCCAGCTGGGGAAACTGAGGCTCTGGGATGCTAAGTGGGTCAGGACTGAATTTTGAGGTCTTGAGGCACACACTGGGGTCACCAAACAGCACCCTGTGCGACCTAGCCACGTGTGATTGCAGGGACGCCCAAGGCCACCCACTGAAAAAACACTGGGTGACAGATATAGGGACCCTCACATGTATCCCCCCCCACAGCAAGCATGGGAATGAAATGCATCCTTCAAGCTGGGTGTGTGGTGGTGCCCTTCTGTAATCC